TGGCCGTCTGGCTGACTAGGAGGGGCCCGGGGTCAGCCTGGAGGGGGGGTATTTGTAAAGCTTAATTTCTCTTTTTTTTTTTTTTTAGGTAAAATCACAGTTTATCCCTGCACCTTCATAGATTATGTTGCTCGTCTTAGAGACCACCAGGCAGCGAATGGAGTCAAGCCCTTGCGCTCTCCGAGAGTCCTGCCCTGACTACAGGACTAGTTTCTCCCATTCTTTCCTTCTCCAGGATAAAGTTCCTCATTCCTGTCTTTTAGTGAGCAGTATGGTTTAGGTGGACAGAGATTCCTTTGGTGCAGTTTTTTTCAAGGAGGTGATGTTATTTTTTCCTTCCCAGGTCTTGAGGGGACATTCAAAGCAGGCAGAGAGGGGTTGGGATGGCTCCAGATGGCTGGGAGGGAGAACACCAGCTGGTCACGCAGCCCCTCGTGCCAGTGCGCATCAGGTACAGTGTGGAGGCGGGAAAGGGACAAAAAGACGGCAGTCTCTTCCCTGAGCCTATGCCAACCCAGCCTTAAAGCCAGTGGATCGAATCAAGCCATTTGTGGCATTATCTATTGCTGCGTACGAACTTAGCCTGGCACAATGCCTGTAATCCCAGCTACTCGGGAAGTTGAGGCAGGAGAATCGCTTGAGCCTGGGAGGCAGAGGTTGCAGTGAGCCGAGATGGTGTCACTGCACTCCAGCCTGGGTGACAGAGCAAGGCCTTGTCTCAAAAAGAAAAAAAAAAAAAAAAAAGAATTATACACCACTCAGTTTTAGGAGGGGCAGAACACGGGGAGAGCCCTACAGGATCAGAGGGGCAACCAACAAGCTGTTTCAGAAGGCATGGGGCAGCTCAGCAACCATAAGTTATGCGTGGGCTTTGCTCTCGGGAGAGAGGTTTCCTGCAGCCGAAGGACTCACAGCTAATCTGGGTCAGGAGCGGCTGCCGGCTCCCCCACTCCTGGAGATGAGCGACTCTGTGACGTCACGGGAGGCGCGGGCGGAGCGCCGGGGAAGCGAAGTAGGCAGGGGCGAGGCGGCTGGGGACCGCGGGGCGGACGGGAGCGAGTATGTCCGCTCTGACTCGGCTGGCGTCTTTCGCTCGCGTTGGAGGCCGCCTTTTCAGAAGCGGCTGCGCACGGACTGCTGGAGATGGTGGAGTCCGTCAGTGAGTGTGGGGCTGGGGATGGGGGCCTCGCCCACGCTGTCTGCCATGTTGTTTTGTCTTGCAGTGCCGGTGGTGGTGTGCACATTGAGCCCCGGTATAGACAGTTCCCCCAGCTGACCAGATCCCAGGTGTTCCAGAGCGAGTTCTTCAGCGGACTCATGTGGTTCTGGATTCTCTGGCGCTTTTGGCATGACTCAGAAGAGGTGCTGGTAAGTGCAGGAGAAGAGCACTTGTCGTTTTTGACTTTTCTTTCTTTTAAATGGTTGTCACCAGGGTCACTTTCCGTATCCTGATCCTTCCCAGTGGACAGATGAAGAATTAGGTATCCCTCCTGATGATGAAGACTGAAGGTGTAGACTCAGCCTCACTCTGTACAAGTGGGTGTGCTCCAAATTTCTTTATGTCATATACTTAAAGCTTTCTACTTTTGTTTTCCTGCAGGAGCCAGGTGAGAATTTCAAGGATTATCGACTTCATATTGCACATTAAAGTTACAAATTAAAGTGGCTTGGTCAAGAATGAGAATGGAGTTGTGGATCTTTTTTTTGGGGGGG